TCATTTTAAATCCCCTTATCCAGGAATTAGCATTGTTATTCTTGGCCGCAGCAGAATATTATTTTATTCCCTCAAGCTTTCCATGGCTTGGGTCTGCCCTGGTTTTGAACATTAGGTTAGGCTACAGAAAGCATTCTGGGTCTCTGGCCCATTTGTTTCTTTCTTTGTGGAGACGGGGTCTGGCTCTGTTGCTCAGGCCTGTCTGGAACTCCTGGGCTCAAGCGACACTCCACCTCGGCCTCCCGAGTGGCTGGGACCACTGGCGCCCGCCGCCACCGCGCCGGCTCCGGGCCTCTCTCTACGCGTGGCTCCGCAGGCTCCATTCTCCACACAGTCGTCTAGGGGGGCGCCAGGAGCCCCGCGACGGGCCAGGCCGGAAGCTCAGCAAGTGCACCAGGCGGCGAAACGGCCGGCTGCGCAGGGCAGCCCCGGACACAGCCACGCCGCGGCCGCCCGGCGCTCCCCCGACCCAGCCGACCACGAAGCCGCCCTCCCCCTCACACCGCAGAACCTTTCTGCCTTTTACTACTTTTCAAAGTGGACCTAGGCTCCTGGCTCGAGCCTGAGGGGATACAAGGGATCACGAGGAGCGCCATCACCGTGCAAGGTCGACAGCTTCCGCTCAAAGCCCTGTGGCCCACGCTTCCGGCCTCGACCGACTACGTCATCACCAAACCCCGTGATACCTCACTCCACCTTCAGGTCCTCCGTCCCAACGGTTCCGTGTCCTGGAACTTTCCACGTTCCTGCGCACGCGCTCTGCGGCCCTTAACGTCCCGACTTCGCCCTCCTCTGGCCACGCCCCTGCCCGTTAAGGGCCCTGCCACCCCCGTGACGTACCTATCTTCCCTCGGGCAACCTCGCAACAGATCTCTGATTGGCTGACCCAGGAAGCGGACTTTGCGAGGCGGCGGCGACGATAGGCTGGCAGCCGGCCGACTTCCGCAGAAGGTGATTGGTCGGCGCTGCTGTCCAATCGGCGGCGGGCTGTCGGATTCAAATCCGGATCGTTGGGACTGCGGTCGTTAGTCTCCGGCGAGTTGTTGCCTGGGCTGGACGTGGTTTTGTCTGCTGCGCCCGCTCTTCGCGCTCTCGTTTCATTTTCTGCAGCGCGCCAGCAGGATGGCCCACAAGCAGATCTACTACTCGGACAAGTACTTCGACGAACACTACGAGTACCGGTGGGCGCCTTTCTTAGACCCCGAGCCGGCTCCTGGACTAACACTTGGCTGTATCTTGTAACAGGCATGTTATGTTACCCAGAGAACTTTCCAAACAAGTACCTAAAACTCATCTGATGTCTGAAGAGGAGTGGAGGAGACTTGGTGTCCAACAGAGTCTAGGCTGGGTTCATTACATGATTCATGAGCCAGGTAAGCTATGCTATGTTATAGTAAAGCAGTAATTAAAATGATTCAAAACATTTTCTTTCCACAGAACCACATATTCTTCTCTTTAGACGACCTCTTCCAAAAGATCAACAAAAATGAAGTTTATCTGGGGATCGTCAAATCTTTTTCAAATTTAATGTATATGTGTATATAAGGTAGTATTCAGTGAATACTTGAGAAATGTACAAATCTTTCATCCATACCTGTGCATGAGCTGTATTCTTCACAGCAACAGAGCTCAGTTAAATGCAACTGCAAGTAGGTTACTGTAAGATGTTTAAGATAAAAGTTCTTCCAGTCAGTTTTTCTCTTAAGTGCCTGTTTGAGTTTACTGAAACAGTTTACTTTTGTTCAATAAAGTTTGTATGTTGCATTTATCACTGTTTCAAGTTTTTGAGGTATATTTTCT